CGCCACAGGTACTGCCCAGCAGTGCCATGAGTCTAGTGTGGCCCCAAACCCTAAATTTTGTTAGTTTAGTTAATAAAGTAAGTCAATTAGTTAATTAACTTGGTTTTGATTGGCACTTAAATCACTCCATGTGGCTGGAGACTTCCCTCAGCCTCGGAGACCCTGGAGGTGGTGACAGCCTGGCCTGGGGGACTCCGGAGCAGCTCAGGTGTGGGTGGCTCCCAGTTTGGTGCTACGGGGTGAGGATGGGTCTGGGGTCTGCATTCGTCTCCAGGGTGGCGTTTGGTCCTGAGTGGCGAGGAGGCCGGCACTGGGCCTCGTTTTGCGGGGTAGGGAGGCCTGCAGACCATCTTCCAAGGTGCCCTGACTCCACCCCTCCTTCCAGGCACAGCGTCACCTTCGTCCCCTCCGGAGCTGCACGTGGCCTGAGCAGGATGGTGCCCTCCAGCCCAGCGGTGGAGAAGCAGGTGCCCGTGGAACCTGGGCCTGACCCCGAGCTCCGGTCCTGGCGGCACCTCGTGTGCTACCTTTGCTTCTACGGCTTCATGGCGCAGATACGGCCAGGGGAGAGCTTCATCACCCCCTACCTCCTGGGGCCCGACAAGAACTTCACGCGGGAGCAGGCATGTGGGTGCCGGGGTGCCGGGCGGCCGCCTGTGGGTGGGTGGGCGGGGAGCAGCGTCTGGAATAGGCACGTGGGCGCCGGGATGCGGGGGCGGCCGCCAGTGGGTGGGCAGGGAGCAGCTTCTGGAATAGGCACGTGGGCGCTGGGTGCCAGGGCGGCTGCCTGTGGGTGGGCGGGGAGCAGCTTCTGGAATAGGCACGTGGGTGCCGGGGTGCCGGGCGGCCGCCTGTGGGTGGGCGGGGAGCAGCTTCTGGAATAGGCATGTGGGCACCGGGGTGCTGGGCGGCCGCCTGTGGGTGGGCGGGGAGCAGCTTCTGGAATAGGCACGTGGGTGCTGGGTGCCAGGGCGGCCGCCTATGGGTGGGCGGGGAGCAGCTTCAGGGGCCAGGGCGCTTTTCCTGTTGGATGTGTGAGCACTTGAGGCTGGAGCGGGTGAGTGGCCGTGTCAGCTGATAATATGGTCCTGGAGGGAACCCGGCTGGGGTCTCACACTCCCAGCAGCGGGCACCATCAGATGGAGGGGCCTGGCTTCGGCCTAGTAACCAGGCTAGATAAAAAGTGATATTGTGTCCTGCAGAGAGAGAGCCTGCCCCACCCCACCCGCCAGGCCGTGCTCATCGGCCCTCCTGGTGAGGAAGCCCACGTCCAACCCTGCTGGGCACCTGCCTTCCACAGAGACTTAGTGGCTATTTACCTAAAGAGATTATTGAAGGAATTTTCATTTTACTCAGCCATGAGGACAAAGGGTCTTATTGAAACTGTTCTAATAGGCTTATGCCCAGTCACGGGTCTCTCAGGTCACATGAGCGGTGGAGGCGGGAGCGGCCGTATCCGAAGCAGTTTCCTCCTGGAGCTGTGGGGTCCTTGTCCATAAGGCACATCTGCACAGGAAGAGCCTGGAAAAGCGCTCTCACAGGCTGCCGGCCCAGCTGGTCACCCCGACACCCCATCCCAGGGCCCTGGGCCTGCTCACCTGCCCATCCCAGCCGCTGACCCCGTCCTCTGCTCCCACATGGCTGACGCTCGGCATGCCTCTTGTTCCCTGTGTCTCCTGGCCGGAAGCCGGACCCCAACCCTCCCAGACCCTAGAATTGTGAAACTGATGTGCAGCTGAGGAGTGTGCTATTGGGACAGTGGAGGTGCTGCCCTTCCCGCGTGCCCAGCTCAGAGCACCGTGCGGTGTGATTGTGTCTCGTCCCACGGCCAGCACTGCTAACCGCCAGGCTGGGTCACTTTCTAGGCGAGGACAGGGTCTTGCCCTGGCTCCGGCTGTCGGTGGCGGGGCTGGGGCTGGAGCGGCGGAGCCATCTCCTTGACCCCTCATGAAATGCCTTCTGCTCCTGGCCAGTCCGTCCCTCTCCCTGCCACCCACTGACCAGATGGCATCTCTGCTCTTAGTGGAGGGCCACTGTCCACCGCCAAGGTTATTTATAGGGGTGAGCATTATGTGTGGCGTTTCCCTTAAAATAACAAAATAAGAAAAGTCTCTAGAGCAAAAATGTTTAAATCCCATCTGCCTGCCCTCTCATGTTGTACATTAACGGATTAAAAAGTAGATTCCAGAAATTAAGCCATTCCACCAGGCCTTGGATATCATCAGAGGGACGATGGGTGCAGGTGCTCTGCGCACCTGCCACTTGGTGGGGCCCCCGATCTCAGCCCCTCTGGCTGCAGGAGAGGCCCGGGGAGAGCTTCATCACGCCCTCCCTCCTGGGGCCCGACAAGAACTTCACGCGGGAGCAGGCACGTGGGCGCCGGGGTGCAGGGGCAGCCACCAGTAGGTGGGCGGGGAGCAGCTTCGGGGGCAAGGGAGGCCCAGCCTGCCAGGACTCGCCAGCCCCTGTTGTTGCCAGGCTTGTGTCTAGGAAGTTCACGTAAGTGGTGTCTTGTGACCCAGCTTTCGCAAGTTGCTCTCCTGCCCAATCTGACTTGAGAGACGTTCCACGTGGGTTCGAGGCTGTTCTTAAGCTGCGCCTCCTGGGTTGAACTACAAGGTGCTTATCTGCTGCTTTGCTGGAGGTGATTAGGGGATTCCGGCTTCTCCCACTGCAGGTGATGGCTGCAGGTAGAGCACGAGCTGGCAGCCTCAGGCAGTGGGCCTTGACCCAGCTGGCCCGGGCTGGCACTTCCAGTTCACTCCTGGGGCGAATGCTGCTTCCTCTGCAGCCTGCCACGGGCTGCCCACGTTCCCCTCACCAGCTCGGGTGGGCTGCTGAGCGCCGGCCGTCTGGCCGCTGTGAGGAGCGTGGTTTCCTTTGCTCACATTTGCTCTGCCGCCATTTCTCCCGCCGTGGGCCAGTGTTTCCTGGCAGCCCTGTGGTTGCTGTCCTCCTCGGACCTGGTTCCCTTTTCTGCCTCCTGGGGACCCCGTGCCCTTGGGATTGGACTGGTTGTGTGTTACATACGGTGTTTCTCTGGAGTCATTTTGAATTTGGCCAAATTTCCCTCCAGGGTTTCTGCTTTGAGTGTCAGCTGAGAGCGCTTTCCCCGGCCGAGTCCGTGAGGTGCTCCTGGGTGCACTGAGGTTGCCTGGGCCCCCGCTGGAACTGTGCTGTGTGGTGGGAGCTGCAGCCCCCGCCCTCCTCCAGGGAGACCCCCCGGCCCAGGACCCTGTGCACAGCAGTCCCTCCTGACCTGCGGCCCATGCCCCGTCCCCAGCCAGCCCCTGTTGGGTGCCCTTCTGTGGCATCCAGTCCTGCTGCCCCACGCCTGGCCCTGCCCTCGCGTCCTGCCTGCCTTCGGGCCTTGCCCACCTTCCCGCCTCCCTGTTCAGAGAAGCCGCCCTGAGGCCGTCTGGACGTAGATTTGGGCGCAGCTGCCTGCACTCTGCCCATTCAGCCTGGACCCCAACCAAGACCTGTGGAGAGCAGGGCCGACGCTGGGCTCAGGCAGCAGGAGGCTGTCCTCGTGTCAGAGTCGTGGCCGCCTGACAGATGCCACCTCCCTGCTGGGACCGTTGTGAGGGCCCCTCCCCCAGCAGCCTTGTAAGTGGGACGCAGGTCACAGCTCTGGGCAGACCTGGTGGGGCGCACGCCCGCCTGTCCGCAGGTCACGAACGAGATCACGCCGGTGCTGTCGTACTCCTACCTGGCCGTGCTGGTGCCCGTGTTCCTGCTCACCGACTACCTGCGCTACACGCCGGTGCTGCTGCTGCAGGGGCTCAGCTTCGTGTCGGTGTGGCTGCTGCTGCTGCTGGGCCACTCGGTGGCGCACATGCAGCTCATGGAGCTCTTCTACAGCGTCACCATGGCCGCGCGCATCGCCTATTCCTCCTACATCTTCTCTCTCGTGCGGCCCGCGCGCTACCAGCGTGTGGCCGGCTACTCGCGCGCTGCGGTGCTGCTGGGCGTGTTCACCAGCTCCGTGCTGGGCCAGCTGCTGGTCACTGTGGGCCGAGTCTCCTTCTCCACGCTCAACTACATCTCGCTGGCCTTCCTCACCTTCAGCGTGGTCCTCGCCCTCTTCCTGAAGCGCCCCAAGCGCAGCCTCTTCTTCAACCGCGACGACCGGGGGCGGTGCGAAACCTCGGCTTCGGAGCTGGAGCGCATGAATCCTGGCCCAGGCGGGAAGCTGGGACACGCCCTGCGGGTGGCCTGTGGGGACTCAGTGCTGGCGCGGATGCTGCGGGAGCTGGGGGACAGCCTGCGGCGGCCGCAGCTGCGCCTGTGGTCCCTCTGGTGGGTCTTCAACTCGGCCGGCTACTACCTGGTGGTCTACTACGTGCACATCCTGTGGAACGAGGTGGACCCCACCACCAACAGTGCGCGGGTCTACAACGGCGCGGCAGATGCTGCCTCCACGCTGCTGGGTACGCATGCCCTGGTCCCCGAGGCTTCTTCCGCCGCTGCAACGCCCCATCCCTCCCCTCTCAGGCGCCATCACGTCCTTCGCCGCGGGCTTCGTGAAGATCCGCTGGGCGCGCTGGTCCAAGCTGCTCATCGCGGGCGTCACGGCCACGCAGGCGGGGCTGGTCTTCCTTCTGGCGCACACGCGCCACCCGAGCAGCATCTGGCTGTGCTATGCGGCCTTCGTGCTGTTCCGCGGCTCCTACCAGTTCCTCGTGCCCATCGCCACGTGAGTTCCAGAAGGGTGGGAAGCCGGGGGCGCAGCGCCTGATCTGCCCGCTCTTCCCGTTCAGCTTTCAGATTGCATCTTCTCTGTCTAAAGAGCTCTGTGCCCTGGTCTTCGGGGTCAACACGTTCTTTGCCACCATCGTCAAGACCATCATCACTTTCATTGTCTCGGACGTGCGGGGCCTGGGCCTCCCGGTCCGCAAGCAGGTGAGCCCATTTCAGGCCTGCGTCCTCGGGGACCCCACCCGCCTCACCCGGCCTCTCTTTCCAGTTCCAGTTATACTCCGTGTACTTCCTGATCCTGTCCATCATCTACTTCTTGGGGGCCATGCTGGATGGCCTGCGGCACTGCCAGCGGGGCCACCACCCGCGGCAGCCCCCGGCCCAGGGCCTGAGGAGTGCCGCGGAGGAGAAGGCAGCACAGGCACTGAGCGTGCAGGACAAGGGCCTCGGAGGCCTGCAGCCAGCCCAGAGCCCGCCGCTTTCCCCAGAAGACAGCCTGGGGGCTGTGGGGCCAGCCTCCCTGGAGCAGAGACAGAGCGACCCATACCTGGCCCAGGCCCCGGCCCCGCAGGCAGCTGAATTCCTGAGCCCAGTGACAACCCCTTCCCCCTGCACTCTGTGCTCCGCCCAAGCCTCAGGCCCTGAGGCTGCAGATGAGACTTGTCCCCAGCTGGCTGTCCATCCTCCTGGTGTCAGCAAGCTGGGTTTGCAGTGTCTTCCAAGCGACGGTGTTCAGAATGTGAACCAGTGACTCTCGGGCGCCCCTGTGGTAACTTTGCAGGCGGCCCTCAGTGCATCCCCACGACCCCTGCCTCGAGGGCCGCCTGCCTTAGCAATGGGGGCCTCCGCTTATCCTGCTAGCAGGCCCCCTAGGATTCCCCCTGCCCTGTGCCGCACTCTGGCGGTGGCCACAGCGTGCTGGCGACACTCAGGGCAGCTGCCTGGCCATGCTGTCCCTGCACTGTGCCCCGCGGGCTTTGTTGCTGGAAGAGGTGGGTGGTGGGCTTCTGCGTCCACCAGGCCTCACTGGCTCATGCCCCTTGGGGGGCTTGAGACAAATCCTTTCTGCCCCCCAGGGCTAGTGAAGTGGCCTCTTGGATACCAGCTCAGGGGACACTGGCCCCACAGGAGTTGTGAGCCCTCTAGGGCAGGGTGGGAGCCGGGACCCTCAGGTGTAGCTGAGCTGTGACATTGCTGGTCATCCTTGGTGCTCTTGCTTTTTTGAAAGATGCTTTTTTTTTTTTTAACTGACGTAGAATGAAGAACTGCATGTGGCTTCTCTGTCTCTGTGGAAAAGCCATCTCAGGTTGGCGGCAGACACATTGTCATCAGAGGGGAGCAGCGGCTCTGGTCCTCGGAGCTGGTTCCTCTCTCCCACCCTAAGGGCAGCCCTCCATGGTCCTGTCTGTCCTTCTGAAGTGTGTCCATCCTGACCTGCGGGTCCTCAGCTGCTCCCACACTTGTGCCAGCCCGGAGGGGACTGGTCCCGGTCACCGCGGACGTGCTGGCCTTGGTATGTGCCAGGCTTGCCTGGGCTGGGCAGCCTTGGGGGGGCTGCCTTTGTGGTGGGCGCTGGGGAAGTACGTCCCAGCGGCCTCAGGGTCTAAGGAGCGCTAGTGCCTTGCCCACAGGTGCGGGACCATCTGATGTGATGTGAATACTCTTCCCACATACATTAAACACACTTAAGTGAGTGTGCGCAGGGCTTCTGATTCAGGGCCGGCCTGGCCTGGGGGTTGAGGGTCAGCAGTCAGTGAGGAGGCCAGGAGAGGCGTCCCAGCCTTCTCCCGCCTCCAGCCCACGCAGGGCCTTGGTGCCCATGAGCTGAGCACCCCCACAACCCTAGTCAACGGCCCTATCCTGTGGGGCCTCTGCCACATCTCAGCGGCCCCAGGTGAATGGCTGGCTGCTCAGCACGGAGAGCTGGGGAGAGAATCTCTGGCTGGGGAGGGGCTGCTGGAGCTGCTGGACCCAGGGGTCTCCCGAGGTGGCTCAGGGGAGCAGGCATCTTGGGGTACCCTGGGTTGAGGCAGAGGCTGCACGTGGAAGATGGCCCGAGTCAGTGGATGGTGCCAGTCAGACAGGGCCATGGTCCCAGGTGCATCCAGGGGCTCTGTCATGGCCACCCTGGGGACCCTGCTTGGGGGGGGGTCTGCACCAGCCATTTCCTGGGCTCGTAGATCTAGCAGGATGTGATGGGTGGAGGTGGGCTGGGCCTGTGCCATGGGCTAGAGCGTCACTGGGGAGGCCCACACCGCCATCAGAATCCTCCTCCCAGCGCCTCCCCAACCTGAGGGCCTGCTCCCTCCGCAGCCTGCTCACTGCACCCACTGCCTGCCTGCCTCTGAGTCCTGCACTCACCCGTCCACCAGGACAGGGATGGCTGTCAGGATGTAGTGTTGCTGGGAGCAAGTCAGGTCCTGCTGTGAGGAGAGACCTAAGAGTGTTGGTGTGTGTCCACACACCCGTGCATGCCTGTGTACCTGTGCACACTATGGATGCTCCTGCACACCTGTGTACAACTGCACGCCTGTGTATGGCCATGCATGCATACCCCATGTAACCGTGCGTGCCTGTGCACACTCGGGATCTGCCAGTGGGGCAGTCCAGGGATAAAAGACTCCTGAGAACTCCTTTTGGAGAATTGTGTCCTTCCTGTGACAGTGAAGGCTGCTTGCAAACCAAGAGTCAGTGTAAAAGGTCACTTTTATTTGCCTGTCTGAATTGGCTTCACATCACACACAATTACAGAACCAGCCCCACCGGTTTCGTCGCAGTCCTGAGGCAGGTGCGTGTTGGCTGTGCTGTGGTCAGCCTGGCGCTGCCCTGAGTCCACTTGTCCCTCCACAGAACGAATGACTCGGGTTGATGTTGCCGGATCTCAGGGGTGGCTGTGACTGACAGAGGACCTTGTTGCACCTCGTGGCTGCTTTGTTCACCCGCAGGGCGGCCTGTGGGCACCCCGGGGTTCCCCTTCAGTCCCAAGGAGGGTAAGGATATGGGTTTCCTAGGAGACAGCCAATGACTGCCCTGCATCTGGAGCCAGCCTGTCCATGGGCAGTGCACAGATGACAGCCCTCCCTCACTGCCCTGTGTGCTGGCTACCGCATGTCCTGTGCCAGCCTCAGCCTCTTTGATGTGGCCGTGTTCCATCCTGGCGCTCAGCTGGACAAGTGCTGGCTGAGCCACGTCCCAGCCAGGGGCATGAGATGGGGGCCCTGGATGGGAGGCTGCCAGACCCCAACTCATGGGTCCCTTGAATCTCCCAGCTTGGACTCGGCCAGGGTGGAGCTGTCTGCTTTGGATGTATCATCTCATGGCTCATTTGGGAGGCCAGCCCCAGGCTGCTGTGCTTGGTGTTGGAGGACAGGCCGGAGCTGGGGGTCACAGTGCGCCTCTGAGCTTGGGAACCTGCTTCAGCCTGGGGTTGCTGTGGAGAATGGCCCAGAGCTGAGCAGAAGGGGCTCCCCCTAGCCCCAGGGACCTGAGCCTCCCTCCCATCTACCGCAGGGCGAGCACACACCCTGGAGGAGCCCAGATGGCCTTGTGCTGAGTGTGGCCTCAGCTCCCATTGCCTCACGGGGCCTGTCTGCTAACAGGTCTGGGTTTTGTGCACAGAACGGTGCTGCTAGGTGGGAGATGAAGTCAGCACCTGCTGGGGCGAGCACGGCTTCCCAAAGCAGGAAATCCTGGAGAAATCGAGCCGTGGTCTGATCAGGCCAAGAGGTTGCACAGGGCATGATACTGCACCCTGCCTGACCCAGCTGGGCTCACAGGTCAGGGGAGAGTTGGGGCAGGTGAATGTCAGCATCAGGCTTCTGTTTTAAACTTTTAAAAAAATACACTCTTTGGCTTCCTTTTATTTCTTGAGGATTA